GCAGTTTTCTGTTTCCGGTGTTGATTTGATCAGCATATCCAGTTTCACAAAAATAACACAAATGGGTCTTAGTAGCATGATGCACTTTCACCCCTGGCAGGCACTATCCTTTAGCGTGGATCAAGAGGAGTCTCTGATTATCACATGTTAAACCTGGGTCAAAGCTCGTTATCCTTTGGCCACACGTTCACATAGAATCATTAAAACCTGTGGCCCTGGAAAAAGGTTATATTGAATAGCTTTGCTGAAACCTTGTTAAGCTAATAATAGGGTTCCCCTACCACAGTCTTCCTACTGTCATAAAAACCTACAAACTGAAAATTTCTAAAGCTTTGTCCTTGCACCTATCAAAATGTGCCCCGCATTGAACGCTTAGTTGGGCAAAGTATGCACCTAGTACTGTATATAGATTTTTTTTCCCCCAACGGTATCAAACTGACGGCTGCTGAACTCAATTCAAGGAGAGGCAACTCCCTTGCAAGAGATTTTAAAAAGAAATGGTTTAAATCCAGGAAATTTTTACAAATCCTGGGCAAATTAATGCTATATTAGTTCATGGCAGAATTACTAAGAAAGCTGTGCAAGGTCTAGCGAGAGACTGGGGTCCTCCCCAAAGGCTCTAACATGGTGGTCCCTGGGAATCTCCCAAGAAAAGTAAAGGCGTGGGGAGAAGCGCCATGAACTTTGACCGGAGAGCAGCACAAACAAGACTGACCGCACCCCAGGCGGGCCCGTAGGTTACTAAAGTTGCAAGGTCTTCCGCGTCTGAGGAGACCCCGCCCTGCCCTGTCCCGCCCATCGACAACTCCGCCAATCCTCGGGTTCCATCGACCGCTCGGCTTCCCAGGCTCCATCAATCAAATACCTATATACGGCCCCGGCCCTGTGCCCCGCGATCAGGGAAGGTCAGTAGAGAGCCTATTGGAGCCGAGCTTGGGGCGTGGTCCGGGGCAGGGGGCGGGCGGACTGAGACGGTGGGGCGGGGCGTGCTCGGCGCAGTCCGGTGCGATTGGCCACCCCTGGCAGGAGCCGCACCTCGGACAGCAGCAGCGGCGGCGGCCGCGGGAGGGTCCTTGTGGCGCCGGGCGGCGGGGTCCTGCGTGGAGAGTGGGACGCAACGCCGAGACCGCGAGCAGAGGCTGCGCACAGCCGGATCCGGCACTCAGCGACCGGACCCAAGGATCCGCCGGGGAACAAGCCACAGGAGAGCGACTCAGGAACAAGTGTGGGAGAGGAAGCGGCGGCGGCGGCGCCGGGCCCGGGGGTGGTGACAGCAGGTCTGAGGTGAGAGCACCGGGGCGCGGGGCATGACAGTGTAATTATGTATTTTGTTCTTCTTTTTCTATAGGTTGCATCATAAATACAAAGGACTGAAGTTATAAAAGAGAAAAGAGAAGTTTGCTGCTAAAATGAATCTGAGCAATATGGAATATTTTGTGCCACACACAAAAAGGTATTGTCCATACAACTTAGCTTTCTCCTAAGTTCTTTTTTTCTTATTTACTGCACCTGTACAGCATCTGGCACAATGTTTTTGTTTGGTTTGGTTTGGTGTTGTAAAGAGAGAGGATCTTGCTATGTTTGCCAGACTGGTCTCAAACTCCTGGTCTCAAGTCATCCTCTCACCTTGGCCTCCCAAAGCATTAGGATTACAGACATGAGACATCACACCCAGCCCCAGCACAATGTTGAATGTAAGTGTTGCGAGTAAACATCCTTGCCTCCTATAATTTAATGGCAAACCTTATTTTTCTACAGGTACTGAAGATTTACCCCCCAAAAAAAATTGTCAATGAGAAATAAAGCTAACTGATATCAAAAAGCAGAGCCTGCTCTACTGGCCATCATGCGTAAAGGGGTGCTGAAGGACCCAGAGATTGCCGATCTATTCTACAAAGATGATCCTGAGGAACTTTTTATTGGTTTGCATGAAATTGGACATGGAAGTTTTGGAGCAGTTTATTTTGTAAGTACTTAAAAGAGTCTTTTAGATAGATCCTTTTTCTTTTTCTTCTACCCTCTTAACACAGGCTACAAATGCTCACACCAGTGAGGTGGTGGCAATTAAGAAGATGTCCTATAGTGGGAAGCAGACCCATGAGGTGAGATAGAGACAGTTGTATACCTAAACTGAAAATTAAAATGTTCCTTTTCTGACTTCAATAGAAATGGCAAGATATTCTTAAGGAAGTTAAATTTTTACGACAATTGAAGCATCCTAATACTATTGAGTACAAAGGCTGTTACTTGAAAGAACACACTGCTTGGGTAAGTCGAAGGACCTCTATTATCTTTTACTAATTATTCTGAATATTATTTTAATCTCTTATAGTTGGTGATGGAATATTGCTTAGGCTCAGCCTCTGATTTATTAGAAGGTAAGAAAGAAGGAATTAAACTCTCCTTTCTGATCTACTGACTTTTTTTTTTTTCCTTCCTCAGTTCATAAAAAACCACTTCAGGAAGTGGAGATCGCTGCCATTACTCATGGAGCCTTGCATGGACTAGCCTACCTACATTCTCATGCATTGATTCATAGGTAAGATTAGAGACCAGTTATGTTTCTTTTCATGAAGAAAAATAAATAATGCATTTTTTTTTAGTTCTGTCTGCCAATGCCTAATGTCACCATGAGGAAGGAAACTGAATTTTCAAGGGAAGTTTTTATAAAAGTTATTTTGAAGCATTTGAACCTTATCATTTTCAGCTTGACATAAATTTCCTCATCTTCTCTGTTTTATCTTTTCACTGACCATCAACTTCCAATTCATGGTTTCTAGTGCTCATTACACCTCATGCCTTTTTTAAAAAGAATAAGGAGTACATCCACACCTTCTCATTCTAAATTACCATAATGAAAAATGAATTTTTTGAATTATATTTTTAAAACTTTTTGCTATATAATACCTCTATTAGCTTTAGTAGTAACCACGTGCAATTCTTTGTAGTAATACAATAGAAATGTAATTTCCTAACCCCTAATCCTTGTTTGTTTTGATCTTTCAGGGTCTTCTTTTTACTGTACAGAGTTATTTTTAAAATATCACCTTCTATATAACATGTACCTCAAATGCCTTAGAGTTGCAGTTACAATTAAAGACAGAGAGAAAGGGTCACAGGCAAGAAAGAAAAGGTATGTGTGTAGTTGAGGTTTATTGGTAGGTGGTCAATACGGAATCATTGCAGGTTTGTTTAGGCTCCAAAAATGTCACATAATTTGGAAAAGCAGAAAAAGCAGTTAAAATTGGCACCAATTTTCTCAGCACAGGGAATACTATTGATAACTGGATTTAGCCTTTAAGAATATGCCTTTGTAAGTGTAGCAGCTGAATAGGTTTTCTTGTTCGCCATGTCTGCCTTTTTTCTCATTTGTATTCCCTCCCTCTGAAGAAAGCTCTACCTTTAAGTAACTAGTATGACCTACCTGCAAGTACACCCAGGAATCTGGGCCCCCTTACAACATGCAGTAATTACTAAATCTCCTTCTGGCTATCTGAGCAAGGTTTGTTTTGTTTGTTTGTTTGTTCGTTTAAATAATTTTCTAACCCTTTTTTTTTTTCCTATAGGGATATTAAAGCAGGAAATATTCTTCTAACAGAGCCAGGTCAGGTAAAACTAGCTGATTTTGGATCTGCTTCAATGGCTTCTCCTGCCAACTCCTTCGTGGGCACACCTTACTGGTATGTAGAATTAGGCTATATGACATAGTTTTCCAACTTGAGTTTTGTACCTTATGTTTGGTAGGATGGCTCCAGAGGTGATCTTAGCTATGGATGAAGGACAGTATGATGGGAAAGTTGATATTTGGTCACTTGGCATCACTTGTATTGAATTGGGTGAGTAAAGAGTTATTTGTTTTCATTGTATTAACTACTTTATTGTGTTTCTTTCCTCTTCCAGCGGAACGGAAGCCGCCCCTTTTCAACATGAATGCAATGAGTGCCTTATATCACATTGCCCAGAATGACTCCCCAACGTTACAGTCTAATGAATGGTAAGACTCTGCTATCATTTTAAATCTCTAAGGTTTATTTTCTTTTGTGTATTTGCACACACAGGACAGACTCCTTTAGGAGATTTGTTGATTACTGCTTGCAGAAAATACCTCAGGAAAGGCCAACATCAGCAGAACTATTAAGGGTAATTTTTCAAATTTATATTTGAGGAGGGGGATCAGTTTATTTTTTCCTCCTCCCTCAATCAGCATGACTTTGTTCGACGAGACCGGCCACTACGTGTCCTCATTGACCTCATACAGAGGACAAAAGATGCAGTTCGTGAGCTAGATAACCTACAGTACCGAAAAATGAAAAAAATACTTTTCCAAGAGACACGGAATGGACCCTTGAATGAGTCACAGGAGGATGAGGAAGTAGGTTCAATTTATTTTAGCAGGCACTTATATTTTTTCTAACCTCAGTGCCCCATTTTTACAGGACAGTGAACATGGAACCAGCCTGAACAGGGAAATGGACAGCCTGGGCAGCAACCATTCCATTCCAAGCATGTCCGTGAGCACAGGCAGCCAGAGCAGCAGTGTGAACAGCATGCAGGAAGTCATGGACGAGAGCAGTTCCGAACTTGTCATGATGCACGATGACGAAAGCACAATCAATTCCAGCTCCTCCGTCGTGCATAAGAAAGTAGGTTTCTTGGTACCCTCCACAGAGGTGAGGACTTTCTCCTTGTTTTTATCCATTTCTGCAGGATCATGTATTCATAAGGGATGAGGCGGGCCACGGCGATCCCAGGCCTGAGCCGCGGCCTACCCAGTCAGTTCAGAGCCAGGCCCTCCACTACCGGAACAGAGAGCGCTTTGCCACGATCAAATCAGCATCTTTGGTAAGCAAACACCCCTCTACCCACCTTCCCTTTTACCTGAGTTCTGTTTCCTAACCCAATTCAGGTTACACGACAGATCCATGAGCATGAGCAGGAGAACGAGTTGCGGGAACAGATGTCAGGTTATAAGCGGATGCGGCGCCAGCACCAGAAGCAGCTGATCGCCCTGGAGAACAAGCTGAAGGCTGAGATGGACGAGCACCGCCTCAAGCTACAGAAGGAGGTGGAGACGCATGCCAACAACTCGTCCATCGAGCTGGAGAAGCTGGCCAAGAAGCAAGTGGCTATCATAGAAAAGGAGGTCAGTATGTGCACACACGCCTTCATGCCACATTCATCCTACATTGTATTTGTTATTTTATCAGGCAAAGGTAGCTGCAGCAGATGAGAAGAAGTTCCAGCAACAGATCTTGGCCCAGCAGAAGAAAGATTTGACAACTTTCTTAGAAAGTCAGAAGAAGCAGTATAAGATTTGTAAGGAAAAAATAAAAGAGGTAAGGATACCAATGTTTGTTCTCACCAAGTTAGGCTGGCTTGGTTTTTGTCTGTTCTTTTTAGGAAATGAATGAGGACCATAGCACACCCAAGAAAGAGAAGCAAGAGCGGATCTCCAAACATAAAGAGAACTTGCAGCACACACAGGCTGAAGAGGAAGCCCACCTTCTCACTCAACAGAGACTGTACTACGACAAAAATTGTCGTTTCTTCAAGCGGAAAATAATGATCAAGCGGCACGAGGTGGAGCAGCAGAACATTCGGGAGGTATTTATTACGCTCGTAACTATTGTCATTGATCTCTCCGTTTATCTTTTGTTCCTGGACGCAGGAACTAAATAAAAAGAGGACCCAGAAGGAGATGGAGCATGCCATGCTAATCCGGCACGACGAGTCCACCCGAGAGCTAGAGTACAGGCAGCTGCACACGTTACAGAAGCTACGCATGGATCTGATCCGTTTACAGCACCAGACGGAACTGGAAAACCAGCTGGAGTACAATAAGAGGCGAGAAAGAGAACTGCACAGAAAGCATGTCATGGAACTTCGGCAACAGCCAAAAAACTTAAAGGTAAGATTTGTGCTGCTGGACAGTGTTGGACCTTTATTTTTCCTTTGTCACTTTTTCTACCCAGGCCATGGAAATGCAAATTAAAAAACAGTTTCAGGACACTTGCAAAGTACAGACCAAACAGTATAAAGCACTCAAGAATCACCAGTTGGAAGTTACTCCAAAGAATGAGCACAAAACAATCTTAAAGACACTGAAAGATGAGCAGACAAGAAAACTTGCCATTTTGGCAGAGCAGTATGAACAGAGTATAAATGAAATGATGGCCTCTCAAGCGGTAAGTGGTTAGGTTTGGTGCCACGGCTTCGATGCATGACCGTGTGTGTCTTCTGTGTCCGCAGTTACGGCTAGATGAGGCTCAAGAAGCAGAATGCCAGGCCTTGAGGCTACAGCTCCAGCAGGAAATGGAGCTGCTCAACGCCTACCAGAGCAAAATCAAGATGCAAACAGAGGCACAACATGAACGTGAGCTCCAGAAGCTAGAGCAGAGAGTGTCTCTGCGCAGAGCACACCTTGAGCAGAAGGTAAGGGAGCATTACCAGGGGTCCGGTGCCACTTCCATTAAGAACTGCATCGTGCTTCTTTCAGATTGAAGAGGAGCTGGCTGCCCTTCAGAAGGAACGCAGCGAGAGAATAAAGAACCTATTGGAAAGGCAAGAGCGAGAGATTGAAACTTTTGACATGGAGAGCCTCAGAATGGGATTTGGGAATTTGGTTACATTAGATTTTCCTAAGGAGGACTACAGATGAGATTAAATTTTTTGCCATTTACAAAAAAAAAAAAAAAAAAGAAAACAGAAAAAAATTCAGACCCTGCAAAACCACATTCCCCATTTTAACGGGCGTTGCTCTCACTCTCTCTCTCTCTTACTCTTACTGACATCGTGTCGGACTAGTGCCTGTTTATTCTTACTCCATCAGGGGCCCCCTTCCTCCCCCCGTGTCAACTTTCAGTGCTGGCCAAAACCTGGCCGTCTCTTCTATTCACAGTACACGTCACAGTATTGATGTGATTCAAAATGTTTCAGTGAAAACTTTGGAGACAGTTTTAACAAAACCAATAAACCAACAACAAAAAAAGTGGATGTATATTGCTTTAAGCAATCACTCATTACCACCAATCTGTGAAAGTAAAGCAAAAAATAATAATAATAAATGCCAAGGGGGAGAGAGACACAATATCCGCAGCCTTACACCTTAACTAGCTGCTGCATTATTTTATTTTATTTTATTTTTTTGGTATTTATTCATCAGGAATAAAAAAAACAAAGTTTTATTAAAGATTGAAAATTTGATACATTTTACAGAAACTAATTGTGATGTACATATCAGTGGTGACATATTATTACTTTTTTGGGGACGGGGGGTGGGTGGGGTGAAGAGATCTTGTGATTTTTAAGAACCTGCTGGCAAGAGTTTAACTTGTCTTCAGCATATTCTGATTGTATCATAATCATTTTCTGCTGTTGCAGAGGATGTGAATACACTTAAGGAGCTCACAGAATCCCAGTAGCACAAATTGGGCTTTGGCAAATCGTGTATTTTGTGTATAGAAGGAATTTAAGGAGAGGTATTACTTATTTTCATATTGTATTTTAACTGTTTCTCTGATCAAATTTTTTTACTTCCTCCTCCTGTTCCTCCCCACCTCCCTCCTTTTCCAGTTCAGTATTTGGAGTTCAACACTGTCTCTCAATCAGATCATCTTGATCTTTTTCTTTATCTCCCTTCCCCTTCCTAAGTCCCATTTCTTGGTCATAAATATTGCATTATTCACACTTTCAAACTGTGTATTTTCTTACAATAAAAAATGATGAAAAAAAAAAAGGCTTTACTTCTTTTGCATGCACTTTAAAAACAAAACAAAACATTTTTCAGGTTCCAAGGAAGAGCATGATAACTGTCAGAGCTTTTAATTATATTTGTAAATAAAAGTGTTCATCACATCGCCTTGCTGTGTTATTGTAGCAGGAAGTTT